GAGAGAACCTCAAGAGGTCAGCCGAACACCCCAGAGCCCTACCTTTCCTCCAGCACGTCTCCCTTTGGGGAATCGTATCACCCTGGGCGGCAATCTCCCCTCCACCCCTAGAGGGTGCTGTTCTCACTCTCTAAGGCATAGGACCAAGTTTCAGACAGGACTCTCTCTAGGTGACTCTGGCTCCCAGTGCCCAGGGGCAAAAAGAAAAGCGCTGGGCATTATTCTCGAGGTGCCTGCGCGTGCCGCCTCCGATGTGAACTCGCAGTACCATTTCTAGAACTGAATCTAAAGCTCAGAACGGGTTCATGACTTGTCCTAAGTTTTACAAGTCAATTAGCGCTAGGACTTGATCTCGGTCCTCTGAGCAATCCGGTCCCCAAGGCTGCCTGCCTCCCGAGGGTCCGGACAGGGTCTTGGGTACCCCCAACGCTCAAACTCTGAGGGACTGTCTTTCTCCAGAGGGCCCCGGGACCAACAATCTCTTACTCCTGTTAGCCTTGACTAAATACAGCCGGGACTCTGAAGGAGCTGGATCTCGCGTCCCAACGCAGGCGTCCTCCAAGAGGGATAGACAGGCGGGAGGAAAGCGGACCAGGCCAAGCCCATGCGGCGCCGGTCCTGCCAGCTCTACCTGGCGGGGCCGCGCCGGGATTACCCACCTAGCACAAGGATACGGTCCTCGGGCCGCAGCTCCGGCTCTAGGAGGGCACGGAAGGAGGAGAAGTCCCCGAACCAATCGTAGGGGGCAGAATCGGCTGCGCCTTGGTAGCGCTGATCCCAGTACTCGACTTCGCGGTACCCGCAGTTCCGCTCCGGTAACTCCGGAGGCGCCCTACCTGCCCCTGGAGAGGCCATGCTCTCAACCGCCGGGCAGCCAGAGCCGCCGGCCCTTCAGCCAATACGGAAGGCAGGATGCAGAAGGCGGGGCGCTGGTGTCTCCGCCCACCACCTGCAGTTGCTCAACACAAACACGTGGAACTTCCGTCCTTTACTAAGCGCTCTTCGAAGAATCCTCCGGCTGGGAAAACTATCGTCCAGACCCTGAATCCTCCGGCTGTACTGCCAAGTCATTTCCTAGGGCCGCACTCAAGGTGTCAGACTCACGTGGGCTCATCACTGCGTCCTCTCATATTTTCAATATGAATGACTTTTATCAGGAAATCTGAAAATTAGTGAAAGGTTCATTTTTCTCAGCATCCGGAAGGCTCGAAGGGCAGGCAGGAGGGGCGCGAACAGGGGCTTTGCCCTCCTGGAGAGACAGCATGAACACAGATGTTCCCAGCGCAGGCGAAGGAGAATGCTGGCTTCAGCGGTTGTGGGGGAGGTAGGCAGGAATGTTGCTTTTCTGGACATTCGAGAAGTAACCAGATCATCTTGTCTTCTTCCAGACACAGAGATTGACTGGAAGGCCTACATGGCCGAGGTAGAAGGCGTCATCAATGGTACCTATGACTATACCCAACTGCAGGGTGACACCGGACCACTTGTGTGAGTGGGGACAGGAAGTTCAGGGAGGATGTGACCCAGGCTCACATTTTCTCTCATCTTCCAGGTACCCAGCTGGTTTCGTGTACATCTTTATGGGGTTGTACTATGCCACCAGCCGAGGCACTGACATCCGCATGGCCCAGAACATCTTTGCTGTGCTCTACCTGGCTACCTTGCTGCTTGTCTTCTTGATCTATCACCAGACCTGCAAGGTGAGTCCATGCTACCAGGGCTAGAGGGCCCCTGACCTTGTACCTTACTGTGTTTTCCCTTTAGGTACCTCCCTTCGTCTTTTTCTTCATGTGCTGCGCCTCTTACCGTGTCCACTCCATCTTTGTGCTGCGGCTCTTCAATGACCCAGTGGCCATGGTGCTGCTCTTCCTCAGTATCAACCTCCTGCTGGCCCAGCGCTGGGGCTGGGGTTGCTGCTTTTTCAGGTCAACACCTCTTCCTTTCTGGTCCCCTCTCGTCTCCACCCTTCCTCTCCCCTGCTCACCCCAGCCTGGCAGTCTCTGTGAAGATGAATGTGCTGCTCTTCGCCCCTGGGTTACTGTTTCTTCTCCTCACACAGTTTGGCTTCCGTGGGGCCCTCCCCAAGCTGGGAATCTGTGCTGGCCTTCAGGTACCCCCATCTCACCCTTCCTCTTTCTAATCGGCAGCTCTGCTGACATCACACCAATCCTCAGGTGGTGCTGGGGCTGCCCTTCCTGCTGGAGAACCCCAGCGGCTACCTGTCCCGCTCCTTTGACCTTGGCCGCCAGTTTCTGTTCCACTGGACAGTGAACTGGCGCTTCCTCCCAGAGGCGCTCTTCCTGCATCGAGCCTTCCACCTGGCCCTGTTGACTGCCCACCTCACCCTGCTCCTGCTGTTTGCCCTCTGCAGGTGGCACAGGTGAGAAAAGGCAGTAGTGCCATGGGCAGAGTGCTTGATAACTGTCTGAATGGCTTTTCTCCAGGACAGGGGAAAGTATCTTGTCGCTGCTGAGGGATCCCTCCAAAAGGAAGGTTCCACCCCAGCCCCTTACACCCAACCATATCCTTTAAATTGTGGGAAGGTAAGTCTTGCACTCCTGCCCTTGGCCTTGACCACCGCATACAGATCGTTTCTACCCTCTTCACCTCCAACTTCATTGGCATCTGCTTCAGCCGCTCCCTCCACTACCAGTTCTACGTCTGGTATTTCCACACACTGCCCTACCTCCTGTGGGCCATGCCTGCACGCTGGCTCACACACCTGCTCAGGTACCAGCTGGGACAACCTGGGGGAGTGGGAAGATGAAACGTGGAACCTGTTTCTCATCTCCAGGTTGTTGGTGCTGGGGCTCATCGAGCTCTCCTGGAACACATACCCTTCCACATCCTGCAGCTCTGCTGCCCTGCACATATGCCATGCCGTCATCCTGCTGCAGCTCTGGCTGGGCCCGCAGCCTTTCCCCAAGAGCACCCAACACAGCAAGAAAGCCCACTGAAGTCCACCCCTTTCCCTCAGGACCTGAGTCTACCCTCAGGACCTGGGGTTGGTTGGACTCTGCCCTTCCAAATAAACCTTGCTAAGTCCAACTCTGTGCAACCTACATGGAGGTGGGGGCAGCCGATGCCTGGTCCAGGCTGTGAGGGACACGTATGGAGCAGATAAAGAATTCACTCAAGCAGTCCTAAGAGGCACTTTATTGCATAGGATTTGGG